TTTCAGCCTAGACCAGCCGATTTGGGCCAAAATTCCTAGAGACCCCTCTCTTAAGGGCGTGCCTACTATTTAACACAGAGCGATGCCAATCACAGAGGGGTTCAGGGTCCCTAGGTCTTAGCAAAGACGCCTGTGGCCCGGCGTTTGCGCCCATGCACAGATCTGTATGCCCCACCTTGGGACCCCAATTCGTGCCAGAGCAGGGGCACGGGTGCCACCGAGAGCAATGAGGGCGACATGGACGTGCCTGGCTCTGGTCACGGTCTGGACAGCTGCGCACAGTAGGCACTTAGCGTTCAGTCACAGTCCCCGGGGCATGGCAAAGACGTCTGTGGCCTGGCGTTTGCGCCCATGCACAGATCTGTGGCCCCGGCCTCTGGGCTCCTAATTCCCGCCAGAGCAGGGGCGTGGGTGCCACCGAGAGCAACGAGGGCGACGTGGACGTGACTGGCTCTGGTCCCAGCTCAGGCGCCTGCACACATTAGGCACTCAGTTTTCAGACACCGTTCCTGGGCCTTGGCAAAAACGCCTATGCACGAACCTGAGGCCCCCGCCTGCGGACCTCCATCCGTGCCAGAGCAGGGGCCGGGTGCCACCCAGAGCAACGAGGGCGACGTGGACTCCCCCAACCCTGGTCACGGCCCGGGCATCCACACACAGTAGGCGCTCACAGTTCAGACACGGTCCCCAGGCCTTGGCCAAGATCCTGTGGTCAGGCATTTGCGCCCATGCACAGACGTGGCCCCCGCCAGCGGACCCCCATCCGTGCCAGAGCAGGGGCACGGGTGCCACCGAGAGCAACGAGGACGACGTGGACGCGCCCGGCTCGGGTTACGGCCCGGACATCCGCACAGCGGGCGCTCGGTGCTCAGACACGCCCCTTCCCGGGCTTCGCGTCCCCTAGGGTGCCGGCCCCGCTCCCCCGGGGCGCCCGGCGCACCGTGGGGACTACATATCCCAGCATGCCGCGGCGCCGGCGGAGCGAGGCGAGGCGCGGTGAGTCAGAGCCGCACAGTAAATATTTGTATTAGCCGGAGCCGGCTCGCTAATGGTGGACGCGTGAGGCGGAGGCGCGGGCGGAGGAGGGAGGCCGGAGCGGGCAGCGCGGCGGCGCCATGTCCGTGAACATGGACGAGCTCAAGCACCAGGTCATGATCAACCAGTTCGTGCTGACGGCGGGCTGCGCGGCCGACCAGGCGAAGCAACTGCTGCAGGCGGCCCACTGGCAGTTCGAGGTGCGCGGCGCCGGAGCCGGGCGAGGGCCGGGGCCACGGGCGGAGTGTGTCCCGCGTGGCCGCCGGGCGGGGGCGGACGGCGTGGACGCGTGCCGGCTGTGCGCCCCCTCCGGGCCGCAGACCCGACCCGCTTTCCCGACGGCGGTGCCCGGCGTCCGGATCCCAAGGGCTCGCGGCGGGCGGAGGTGGGAACCGGGCCACCGGTCGGGGATACGCCTGGAGGGTGAGCAGGGGCCTTTCTTCCTGCAGACAGCCCTCAGCGCCTTTTTCCAGGAGACCAACATCCCCTACAGCCACCATCACCACCAGATGGTAAGTGTCCCCGGAGTCCCCAGTTCTGGATTCTCACCCCATCTCTCCTCTCTTCCCCTCACAGATGTGCACCCCCGCCAATACCCCTGCTACACCCCCCAACTTCCCTGACGCTCTCACCATGTTCTCCCGTCTCAAGGCCTCCGAGAGCTTCCACAGCGGTGGCAGCGGCAGCCCGATGGCCGCGACAGCCACGTCACCCCCGCCACACTTCCCCCATGCCGCCACCAGCAGCTCTGCGGCCTCCAGCTGGCCCACGGCGGCCTCGCCCCCGGGGGGCCCACAGCACCACCAGCCACAGCCGCCCCTGTGGACTCCAACACCCCCTTCTCCGGCTTCAGACTGGCCACCCCTGGCCCCCCAACAGGCCACCTCAGAACCCAGGGCCCACCCTGCCATGGAGGCAGAGAGATAAGGGAGGCCCCTCCCCCCTCCCGGAGGCCAGGACCCCGTGGGGCGGGGGAGAGGACGTCTCTGCGGGCCCCCTTCACCCCTTTTCTGTCTGCACCCCTTGTTCCCCGGAGCCCTGGAGGGGAGAGCGCGGACTCTAGCCAGGCAGGGACACGTCTGGTGCCAGAACACGCAGCTGCCCACACGCAAGGTCATGGCCCCAGCGGCCCCGGCACATGGAGTGGTTCAGCGCGGCCTGGGTGCCTGGCGGACAGAACTTCAGAGACCACGCAGCCTTCCTTCGAAGACGCACCTGCCCAGCCCAGCCCAGGGGTGCCGTGGAGGACCACCCTGGCAGAGACATTGCTGATCCCTGGCTTGGAGCTCCTTGGGGGCCGGCAGGCCTCGACCCCCACCCTAGGGAATGCAGAGCCTCTCCGCATGTGTGCGCGTGGCCGTGTCTGTGTATTTCTACGTGTGTCGCTCTTCAGAAGCAACCTAGTTCCTGGGGCAGCTGGACTTTGCATGTTAGTGTGAGCCCCCAGCCCCCTGCCCGCCGCCCCCTCCCCAGGGCCCTGCCTCCTCCCCACCCCCTCGTCAGCCAGCGTTGCTGTTCCTTGCAGAGAAAAGGATTGTGGGAAACTCCAGGACTCTTCCCACCGCCTCCCAGCGCCTGCCTGCTGGGGCTGCCTGCATGCCTCCCCTGCACCTGGGGGTACCCGCATCCACTTCCTTTCCCCCTTTTAACAAAAGAGAAGAACGAATTCCAAACCACTGCCAGGCTCTGTGGTCTTACCTTGTATACG